TTATGAGCAGTGTGAGAACAGATTAATATACGTAGTAATCACAGGAGTGACATCCTCATCCCCTTTGCTTTATTATATTAGTTAGAAGCAAGTCACAGGTCACACCCACACTCAAGGGGAGTGGATTACACAAAGGCCTGAACACTAGGAGGTGGAAGTCATGGTGGGGGGGTGTCAAAATGACTTTCATCATTAGAAATGTGTTTGTTTGTTTCCTATCCCAACAATTTTGACCCCACGTTAGTTCTGGTACAGCATGACCCCCAGACCTGGGTTGTCCAATATGGTAGCCACTGGTCCCATATATGGCTAGTGTGACTGAAGAACTGAGTTTATAATTTTTAAAAAATTTTAATGAATTTAAATTTAAATTGGTACTCCATTCGGTTATTGGAAAAATGTTTGTGTTTTTAGAACAGCTTGGGTATATAAATCTACTTTTTCAACTGTACATTTTATGAAATCTAGACACTGATAGGTATCTCCATTGAAAATTCAGTGTTCAAATTGAGATGTGCCTTTCGCTGTAAAATACAGACCAGTTTTCAAAGACTTGGTATGAAAAAAATAAAGCATCTCCTTAATAATTTAAAAACGAGTTACATGTTGAAATGATAACATCCCCTATATGTTGGGATAAGTAAATATATTATTAAAAACAATTCCATGTTTTTGTTTTTATTTTTTAAAAAACAGGTTACCAGAAAATTTAAAGTTACGCCAGTCACTCCCATTCTATTGCTGAGAGAAAATACAGAGCGGTGAAGAGCTTACAGTCGGGTGAGCAAGATACGCCCCCAATGTTAGCTAATGATGTAAGGCATCAACAAGAAATGTGGGGGTTCAGGAAAGTGGAAGGTGGGGTCGTCCAAAGCCTGGGAAAGTCTTCAGTTGAAGGCGAGACAGATGGGACTATTAGTGAGTTTCGAGAGATCCAACGCCTCGCCGCCTTCGCTTCATTTTTGTCTCACGCCCCACCCTTGAACGCGCGGCGCCTTTTGACCCCGCCGCCGCGCCGTAGACCGCGCTGCACGCCGGCGGCAGCCATGGCGGATGTGTCAGAGAGGACACTGCAGTTGTCCGTGCTAGTAGCCTTCGCTTCTGGAGTACTCCTGGGCTGGCAGGCGAACCGACTGCGGAGGCGCTACTTGGACTGGAGGAAAAGGAGGCTGCAGGACAAGCTGGCGGCGACGCAGAAGAAGCTGGACCTGGCCTGAGACTCTGCGCCTTCCGCCCCATTCTGTCCCCCTCATGGCCACCTTGCCATGTCCGCGCCGGAGCCCCGGTCCGCCGGCGCCCAGAACCAGGCTTGCCACACAGTCCCCGCCTGCCATGGCCGGCTCTTCCTGGAGTGTTGGTGAGCAGTACACATAGTGACATTGCAAAGGGTCTAATTTTTTTCTCTTTTCTGTTTCTAACAGCTTGTTGAAGATGCATATAGACTACCGGAAAGAAATGACTTCTTCTTGCACTTTATGAATCAATTTTATTTTTAAAATAAAAAAATTAAACATCTTTGACCCTTTTATTTTTTCATAAGGGGAAGT